AGAATGGCATAGCACAGTGGTTAGCTCTGAACCCCATCTAACACGGTGCCTTCCCCCCACTTGCAATGACCTTGTTGCATTGTATGCACTCTACTTTTCACATTGTAGAGGATCTTATTTATTTACTTGTCTCCACTAAAATGGAAGCTTCCTAAGGGAAAAGGCCTTGCCTGTCTTGTTCTCTGCAGTTAACACTGGGGTCCAGCACTGCCACAGAGCCTCTAAATATATGTGTGTTGCATGAGTGAAATCTCAGAGCCTGGGTTCAAATCCTGGTTGCACCACTTGCTGTGTGACCTCGGACAAGCCACTTAAACTACACCTCAGTTTTCCTGCATAAAAATAGTAATTATTTTCAGTTTTCTCACTAGAAAAATATGGATTAGTAATCGTTCCTCTCTTATCAGGCTAAGAGGATCAAATGAGGAAATATCCGGGAAGCATTAAGCACACTGGCTGGTACAGAGCACACGAATGACAACAGCAAACGTTTATGTAGCACGACGGCCAGGAACTGATCAAAATGCATCACCTATGTTAACTATGTTAATCTTCACTAGATTTTACGAAGTCGGACTATTATGCCATTTTACAGATGGGTAAACTGAGGCCCAGGAGTTAAATAACTTATCACTGTTATTTTACGTCTAAGGTTCCTTCCAAGCTCCCCGTGGGCGACCCTTCCGAAGGACCAGAAGGCGCGCCAGGCCAGCGTCCGGCCCGGCCAGGACGGAAAGGGTTACTAGGCCCGCGCGCCCGTTACCGGCGGAGGCCGGCGGGCTCACAATGCCAGGAGCCGGGCGCCGGACACTTCTTCGCCTCCCATCCGCGCACACGCCCCTTCCTGTCACGGCTGGGCCCGGCCCCGCCCCCGGCACCGCCCGCTGGCCGGGCGCTGCCAGAGTGGACGGTTCCAGAGGCATGCTAATGAGGGGGCGGGCACCGCAGCCCATTGGTTGTCCGCGGAGTGTCGGTGAAGTCAGCGCTGAGTCCCAGAAAAACAGAGCGGGGCCAGCTGCAGCGTGTAGTGCGAGTGGGGCGGACGCGCGCAGCCCGCCCGCCCGGCGACCAGCAAGGTAAGCCCGCGCTCGCCCGCCCGGCCGCGCTTACACCAGGTGTTTTGTACATTTGTCATTGCAGGAGTTGGCATCCTTTGGAAGAGTTCGTGAAAGCTTTCTGCCCAGAGCTCCTGGACCAATGCATCTTCCCACCACCTTAAACCACTGGTGAATATATGTGTTTTTTTCCTTCTTCTCAGAATTGCATTGTGTGGTGTTTGTTTTTCTACAGAGCAGTTCAGAGCCCCAGTTGCAGACGACTTGTCCTGCCACCACCATGAGTTCTGGTAAGTCATTTTAAACTCATCTTTCTCTTATCCACAAACCTCATGCTCTCTTTCTTTCTTGCAGAATGTGATGGTGGTTCCAAAGCTGTGATGAATGGCTTGGCACCTGGCAGCAATGGGCAAGACAAAGGTAAGGTTCTTGGAGAGAAATCTGGATTGGTATCAGTCTTCAATTTTGGACCTTTTCTTTTCAGACATGGATCTTACAAAAATCTGCACTGGGAAGGGAGCGGTGACTCTCCGGGCCTCGTCTTCCTACAGGGAAACCCCAAGCAGTAGCCCTGCGAGCCCTCAGGAAACCCGGCAACACGAAAGCAAACCAGGTGCGCGGAAGCTAGGGAAAGCTGTTCAAAGCTCTTGTTTTCATCCTTTCTGCACCACGTGTAGGTCTGGAGCCAGAGCCTTCTTCAGCAGGTATGGCTTCTCTTGCATTCTCACCTTTCTGGGAGTGAGAGATTTTTTCCTCTCTATTTCTCAGATGAGTGGAGGCTTTCTTCCAGTGCTGATGCCAATGGAAATGCCCAGCCCTCTTCACTCGCTGCCAAGGGCTACAGAAGTGTGCATCCCAACCTTCCTTCTGACAAGTCCCAGGTAGGCATGTGCCCAAGGGCAGGGTGGGGACTAGTTAGTTACATTGTTTGTTTGTTCGTTTCAGGATTCCAGTCCTCTACTAAATGAAGTTTCTTCTTCCCTTATTGGAACTGATTCCCAAGCCTTTCCATCAGTTAGCAAGCCTTCATCCGCCTATCCCTCCACAACGATTGTCAATCCTACTATTGTGCTCTTGCAACACAATCGAGGTAAGAGAGGCTTGTGCCCCACTCCCAGCCCATCTTACTTACACTGTGTGTTCTTTTATCACAGAACAGCAAAAACGACTCAGTAGCCTTTCAGGTAGGTGAGAAATATTTATTTATGTGTTAATCAGCTTCAGCTAACAATTGCTTTTCATTTCCAGATCCTGTCTCAGAAAGAAGAGTGGGAGAGCAGGACTCAGCACCAACCCAGGAAAAACCCACCTCACCTGGCAAGGCTATTGAAAAAAGAGCAAAGGATGACAGTAGGCGGGTGGTGAAGAGCACTCAGGACTTAAGCGATGTTTCCATGGATGAAGTGGGCATCCCACTCCGGGTATGTATATTGACTTAGAGGTCCTTCTTAGGTAATTTTGCTCTTTGCCTTTGTTTTTCTACAGAACACTGAGAGATCAAAAGACTGGTACAAGACTATGTTTAAACAGATCCACAAACTGAACAGAGGTACTGATTTTCATTTGTAGAAGCTGTGCTGTTTCTCCTGACTACATTTTGTTTTGTTCAATAGATGATGATTCAGATCTGTACTCTCCCAGATACTCATTTTCTGAAGACAGTAAGTGACTTCAAATAACCTGGTTGTGGGGGTTAAGTCTTTTGTCTGCACTGTCTTTCTCCAGCAAAATCTCCCCTTTCTGTGCCTCGCTCAAAAAGTGAGATGAGCTACATTGATGGTGAGAAGGTAGTCAAGAGGTCGGCCACACTACCCCTCCCAGCCCGCTCTTCCTCACTGAAGTCAAGCTCAGAAAGGTAAGTGCCCGCTTGTCTCTCATTCATTCAGCAAAATAGCTCTAATAGAATTTTCTTTCTGCAGAAATGACTGGGAACCCCCAGATAAGAAAGTAGACACAAGAAAATATCGTGCAGAGCCCAAGAGCATTTACGAATATCAGCCTGGCAAGTCTTCCGTTCTGACCAACGAAAAGATGGTAATGTGCATATTAAAGTTATTTTGTCTCACTTCTTCCATTTCTCTATCACCAACCCCTATAGAGTCGGGATATAAGCCCAGAAGAGATAGATTTAAAGAATGAACCTTGGTATAAATTCTTTTCGGAATTGGAGTTTGGGAAACCGGTAAGTTTAATAGCTTCAGTGGTTATACACCTATTTCTTCATTTCCTCCTCTGCTTCCCGTCAGCCTCCCAAAAAGATATGGGATTATACTCCTGGAGACTGCTCTATCCTTCCTAGAGAGGATAGAAAGGTAATTCCGCTGTGCCTCCTCCGTTGGACTGTCCTTCTTTCCCATCTTTTCTTTCTTGAACCAGACTAATCTAGACAAAGATCTCAGCCTCTGCCAGACAGAGTTAGAGGCAGATTTAGAAAAAATGGAGACGCTTAATAAAGCACCCAGTGCAAACGTGCCACAGGTATTTCCTAGTTTTTCTCATGCCATCAGTTCTCTTCTTTTTTTTCTTTTTTGGACATGTACAGAGCTCAGCCATCAGCCCTACTCCGGAAATTTCTTCAGAGACTCCTGGATAGTAAGTTGCCATTTTATTTTGTTTACATTGCTTCTCTCTTTCTTTCAAAATTACCTGTTCATAGTATATATTCTTCCAACTTCCATGCAGTGAAGAGGGAATCAGACGGGGCTCCTGGGGATCTCACTAGCTTGGAGAATGAGAGACAAATTTATAAAAGTGTCTTGGAAGGTGGTGACATCCCTCTTCAGGGCCTGAGTGGGCTCAAGCGACCATCCAGCTCTGCTTCCACTAAAGGTAATTAACTGGGTGAAGCCTGCAGGCCTCTGGGTCTATTTATTTTATTCTGCATGCTTACCAGTGGATCGTAAAGGTGGGAATGCTCACATGATTTCTTCATCTTCAGTCCATAGCCGAACGTTTAACACTAGCAATGCGTTAGGCCCTGTGTGTAAGCACAAGAAGCCCCTGTCAGCTGCGAAGGCCTGCATTTCGGAAATCCTTCCATCCAAATTCAAACCCAGGCTCTCTGCTCCCAGCGCTCTTTTGCAGGAACAGAAGAGTATCCTCTTGCCCTCAGAGAAGGCTCAAAGCTGTGAGAACCTTTGTGTTTCTGGTTCTTTAAATGATTCCAAAAGAGGCCTCCCCCTCCAAGTGGGAGGGAGCATTGAGAACCTGCTCATGCGCTCCCGACGGGATTATGACAGCAAGTCGAGCAGTACCATGAGCCTCCAGGAGTACAGCACCAGCGGCAGGAGGCCCTGTCCTCTCTCAAGAAAGGCTGGGATGCAGTTCACCATGCTTTATCGGGACATGCACCAGATCAACCGATCTGGCCTCTTCCTGGGCTCCATCTCCTCCTCCTCGAGTGTGCGGGATCTTGCCTCCCACTTTGAAAAGAGTAGCCTGGCATTGTCCAGGGGTGAGCTGGGCCCCAGCCAGGAGGGCTCGGAACACATCCCCAAGCACACCGTCTCTTCCCGCATCACCGCTTTTGAGCAGCTGATTCAGCGGTCCCGTTCCATGCCATCCCTGGACCTGTCCGGAAGGCTGAGCAAGTCTCCCACACCTGTGCTGTCCCGGGGCAGCCTGACCTCAGCCCGCTCGGCCGAGTCCCTACTTGAGTCAACCAAGCTCCATCCCAAGGAGATGGATGGGATGAACTCCAGTGGGGTCTATGCTTCCCCAACATGTAGCAATATGGCACACCATGCCTTGAGCTTCAGGGGCCTTGTGCCTTCTGAGCCTCTCTCCACCTGCTCTGATGACGTGGACCGCTGTTCAAATATCTCCACTGACAGCAGAGAAGGCAGTGGCGGCAGTGTTCATGGAGATTTCCCCAAACATCGCCTCAACAAGTGCAAGGGCACCTGCCCGGCCTCATACACCCGCTTCACCACCATCCGGAAGCATGAGCAGCAGCAGACCTCTAGACAGCCTGAGTGGCGCCTGGATGCCAGAGGGGACAAGAGCACCCTCCTCAGGAACATCTACCTAATGAGCCCCCTTCCTTTCCGGCTGAAAAAGCCCCTCCACCACCACCCCAGACAACCTTCCCCTGGTGACTCCTCAGGCCTCCTGGTGGGCCAGAAGCCAGACCTCCCCAGTCAGCCCCATCAGGACCAGCCCCCTTCTGGGGGGAAGCCCGTGGTTCCCACACGCCTGTCTTCCCGACACACCATGGCCAGGCTTAGCCGCAGCTCAGAGCCCTCTCAGGAGAGACCCACGGCCCTGGAGGACTACCCAAGGGCCATTAATAATGGAAACTCCGTGCCATACTCAGACCACAGCCTGGACAGGAACAACAACCCACAAAGTGAACTGGCACCATCCCGTGGAGGTGGCATTTTGTGTGTTTGCCTAGTCTCACCTGCCTGTTTTAACTCTACTTTGTTGTTTTAAAGATTCAGAATCGCCAAGACATTTTATACCAGCTGATTACTTGGAATCCACGGAAGAATTTATTCGAAGACGTCATGATGATAAAGAGGTAAATCCCATCTTTTAAATCCATTAGTTTTTTTCACTGCCCATTTTATGCAATTTTATGGCAGAAACTTTTAGCGGACCAGAGACGACTTAAACGCGAGCAAGAAGAGGCTGATATTGCAGCTCGACGCCACACAGGCGTCATTCCGACGCACCATCAGTTTATCACTAATGAGCGCTTTGGGGACCTCCTCAATATAGACGATACTGCAAAAAGGAAATCTGGGTCAGAGGTCTGTTTTGGTCACCTCAATCTGCTGCTTGAGATTTTAACTTGTCATTGTTTCTTATGTTCAGATGAGACCTGCCAGAGCCAAATTTGACTTTAAAGCTCAGACACTAAAGTAAGTGCCACCAGTTATATTTATTTGTCTTTCTGCTAAAATGCCGTTGACCTTCTGTCAACAGGGAGCTTCCTCTGCAGAAGGGAGATATTGTTTACATTTATAAGCAAATTGATCAGAACTGGTATGAAGGAGAACACCACGGCCGGGTGGGAATCTTCCCACGCACCTACATCGAGGTACCGCAGCCTCTTTTCTTTCTAAGGAAAAGCTTGTTCTCTTTTACCTCTTTCCCTTTCTCAGCTTCTTCCTCCTGCTGAGAAGGCACAGCCCAAAAAGTTGACACCAGTGCAGGTTTTGGAATATGGAGAAGCTATTGCTAAGTTTAACTTTAATGGTGATACACAAGTAGAAATGTCCTTCAGAAAGGTAAGCTGCACTTCTCATGCCTTGCTTTGGGGGACAAGGACCCTCTCTTTGCTGTGTCTTCCAGGGTGAGAGGATCACACTGCTCCGGCAGGTAGATGAGAACTGGTACGAAGGGAGGATCCCGGGGACATCCCGACAAGGCATCTTCCCCATCACCTACGTGGATGTGATCAAGCGACCACTGGTGAAAAACCCTGTGGATTACATGGACCTGCCTTTCTCCTCCTCCCCAAGTCGCAGTGCCACTGCAAGCCCACAGGTATCTAAGCTTCTCGTCACTGGTTTTCATACCTTTTGTTTTCCTCTCTTTTCTTCTTTTTAAGTTTTCCAGTCACAGCAAGCTCATCACGCCAGCCCCCTCATCTCTGCCCCACTCCCGCCGAGCCCTGTCCCCCGAGATGCACGCTGTCACCTCTGAGTGGATCTCACTGACTGTGGGGGTCCCAGGCAGGCGTTCTCTGGCCCTGACCCCACCCTTGCCTCCTCTGCCAGAGGCTTCTATCTATAACACTGACCACCTCGCCTTGTCACCAAGGGCCAGTCCCTCCCTGTCTCTCAGCCTCCCCCATTTGAGTTGGTCAGATCGTCCCACCCCACGATCAGTAGCTTCTCCACTGGCCCTACCTTCCCCACACAAAACCTACTCCCTAGCACCTACTTCCCAGGCCTCCCTTCACATGAATGGAGACGGTGGTGTCCACACGCCATCTTCAGGCATCCACCAAGATAGCTTCTTGCAGCTGCCGCTGGGGAGCTCTGATAGTGTCATCTCCCAGCTTAGTGATGCCTTTAGCAGCCAGAGCAAGAGGCAGCCATGGCGCGAAGAGAGTGGACAATATGAGAGGAAAGCAGAGAGGGGGGCAGGCGAAAGAGGCCCTGGTGGACCCAAGATCTCTAAGAAGAGCTGCTTGAAGCCTTCAGACGTGGTCAGGTGCCTGAGTACTGAACAGAGACTCTCAGATCTCAACACCCCTGAGGAGAGCCGGCCCGGCAAGCCCCTGGGTAGCGCTTTTCCAGGAAGTGAGGCTGAGCAGACAGAGCGGCATAGAGGTGGCGAGCAGGCGGGGAGGAAAGCTGCTCGGAGAGGTGGGAGCCAGGTAGGACTGCAGCATGCCGCGTGTGCACTTGGGGGTTTCTGGATATCTCGGGGCCACCTCACAGGAAGCGGTTTGCAATGAGATCATAAACATTGCCGAAAAATCTGTTCATTACTGCAGCACTGTTTCTCATCCCCTTGACTTTCATCACAAGGTATCCCCTTCTGACAATAAATCATCTTTAATCATTTCTCAGCAACCTCAAGCCCAGCAGCGAAGAGTCACCCCCGACAGGAGTCAAACCTCACAAGATTTGTAAGTACTCCTGGTGAACTTCGATTCTCATGAGTCACTTACTATTCATTTTTTTCATGTATAGATTTAGCTATCAAGCATTATATAGCTATATACCACAGAATGATGATGAGTTGGAACTCCGCGATGGAGATATCGTTGATGTCATGGAAAAATGTGACGATGGATGGTTTGTTGGTAAGAATCTCATCATGCTTTTCTTACTAGTTCTCATGTTTTGTATGTGTGTGTTTTTTCATAGGTACTTCAAGAAGGACAAAGCAGTTTGGTACTTTTCCAGGCAACTATGTAAAACCTTTGTATCTATAAGAAGACTGAAAACCATGGAGATTATTTTTATTGGAGGAGGAAGCATCATTCATGAACCGATCTTTTTAGTTGAGTCAGTAGGAAAATTAATACAGTGGATAAAGTAAGAAGCAAAAGACAGGGACAGAGAAGTGTTGTGTTTAAAACCCAAGCCTGTCTAAGGTTACTGTGTATTAGACAGGGCCGAACTAGTGTGCTGAGCAAAAAGAATTGAAGCAAATTGTATTTACTTAGCCGCTTCTGGGAGCCACTTCAGCCTTTCCCCTCCCCTCCACTTCTTGGGTAATCTGACCTGAAGCATAGTCCAGGAGCAGAGTTAGCCAGAAATGCCTCCTGCTGCCCCAGCCTTAGAGAGCTCCCATCTCAATCATTGAGCCTGAAGGCTTCAAGCCCAAGAATGCAACAAGACCCCCAGCCTACATTTCTCAGCTCCCCTGGAGCCAGCTGATCCTGTAACGCTGCTGGAGGTCAGTCTGAGCTACCAAGACTGTCCCTAGACAAAGGTGGAGTCCCCCACACTGCCCAAGACCAAATCCCTCACTCAACCTGCTGAGGTGTGGATGGGGAAACAGAGGCAAAACTGAGGCACCTGATGCATTCAGCCTGCTGTGCAGCAGTGCCATTGACTGCCCTGATGTTCAGAGAGAAACGCACACAAGGTTTGCCCATGAGAATTGGGGAGCAGATGGCCAAGCAGATAGGTTATGTCTGTTTTCTGAGTGATGAAGTCAGGAAGCCCTGTGGCTCTGGAGGCCACTTGTGGTTCATTCTTTTCCCATATCCTTGGCTTTTAGAAATGGTTACCTTCAGGACAGTGCAGCTGCATTTATCAGAGCACTATTGCTAAGTTTTCTTTTCTGGCTTGTGTTTTTCTGGGACAGTTTAGAATTGGGAGGCCTATTCTCATAGAACACCAAAAATGATGTTCAGTGATTCATTTAACATACACCAATGTACTCTGGCTGCTGGGGGGACAACCATAAGCAAGACATGCCCAGGGTTTGCCGTGGCTCCAGATCTACTCCCTGTAGGAGTTCAAGGATCACACAAACGGTAGTAACCAGGGTTGTGAATCTGAGTACACCCTGGCAAGGCTTCTCTTCAGACTGAAGCAGCAATTCTGCCACTACCAGCAGCAACCAGGACGTCTGTTCTTTGTGGGGGCCAGATCAGAAGAGAGAGGCCCCTGTGACGCCCGGGCTGCTTGGTCACAACTCTGTCCAATTCAAGGATGTTTATCGGCCTCTCTTAGATCCTGAGTGAGACAAATACAGAAATGACCCATTCCCTGCCCACCAGAAACTCAGAGGTGATTGGGGAGACTGACACAGGAAAATGAACTTAATCAAGAGAGACTGTGATATGTGCTAAGAAGGGTGTGAGGGAGGGAGAGATGAATTTTCCCTGGAGGGATCCTAGAAAGCATTGTCATATTGCCATCTCCATTAGCTCACTTTTAAACAACTAGGGTGCTGGAAGAACCTTTGTCTGAGGGTAGTTCATAGCTGGAAATACTTGGAATATTTTCCAGAGTCTCTAAACTCTCATCTTCCCCCACAGATACACATCCAAGCTCACAAATAGGAGTAGCAATTCTAGGTGGTAGGGTTGTGTACGGAACCCCTGGCTGTCTGCATATATCTCAGAATTACCCCAGGACCATTGTCCCAAAGTCTAGAGTCTTTACAGGTAGGCAAAATTTGTTTTCAATGCCTGTGCCTCAGCTGCTGTCACAAATACCCATCTTAGGATCCCATCAGCTTCCCATCCCCCACCAGACAGCCACAGTACCCTCACTTTCTCCCTATTGTTCTTTCAAATCCTGTTCTCAGGAAAGAAACTGCCACTAATTCATTCACACTAAGGTGTAAATGATTGATAATAGGAATGAGTTACCTCTTCCCACAGACATTTGTTTTTAAGTATGACAGAGCAGGGCCTTAATCCCAAGGGAAAAGGTTATGGAACTGGAGGGGGTGAGCTTTCTGGGTAGAAGGAGACTTCCTGAATTTCCTTAAAACCCAGTAAGAGTAAGACCTGTTGTTTTGGAAGGTCTGCTCCACCATCTAAGAGCACTGTTTTTTTTTTTTTGTTGTTGTTGTTGTTTTACGGTCTCTGAGGGAATATAGTAAAAATGCATATGCACGTGCAATTTGCACGGCAGCATTTCACCGATTGTGGACTGTATTGGCTAATGTGTTTCCTGGTCTTTAGATGCAAACCATTAATAACACTATCTTATCTCATAGTTTTTTCAGGGGTGCTTCTTGATTAGTAGGGAATTTTGAACACCTCTTTAAATACAGCTAGAAAATAAAACCAATTTGTAAAGCCACATTTGCATATGATGCCAGCCTCACGCATTTGTATATCTCCAGAAATTCAGGTATGCCTCACCAATTTGCCCGTCTTTAATAAAATCTTGTGTTAAAATTTGCATCACGTCGCCTTCCTATGTATGACGAAACAAGAAACAGAGATTTCCAATTGCTCTTTTGTCTTCAGACATTTAGTAATATAAAGTACCTATTTTTATGCTGAAATGTTTATACAGGTTTATTAATAGCAAGTGCAACTAACTGGCGGCATGCCTTGCAACACATTTTGATATATTAGCCATGCTTCCGGGTAAAGGCAAGCCCCAAACTCCTTATCTTTTGCAGTCTCTCTGGGATCAGTAAAAGAAAAAAAAAATAATGTGCTTAAGAAGTGGGACTGTAAATATGTATATTTAACTTTGTATAGCCCATGTACCTACCTTGTATAGAAAAATAATTTTAAAAATTTGAATGGAAGGGGGTAAAGGAAGTCATGAAGTTTTTTTGCATTTTTATTTAAATGAAGGAATTCCAAATAACTCACCTACAGATTTTTAGCACAAAAATAGCCATTGTAAAGTGTTAAAATTTACGATAAGTATTCTATTGGGGAGGAAAGGTAACTCTGATCTCAGTTACAGTTTTTTTTTCCTTTTTAATTTCATTATTTTGGGTTTTTGGTTTTTGCAGTCCTATTTATCTGCAGTCGTATTAAGTCCTATTGCTAGAATAGGTTACTACAAAAAAGGTTATATTCTGAAAGAAAAATAACTGACATTATATATAACCAATTAATTTAAAGTATTGCCATTTAAATTACACACTGAGAGCATGTCCTATGCAGACATAGATTTTTCTGTTCATTTATTTTTCTTCATTGCAGTGGATTGATTTGATAAATAGATGTGTTGAATTACTACATTTGCTGTACATATTATTTAATAAACTTTATTCAGAATTGCGTGGCATATGTTTGTTCTGGTCATTCATTGTTTCTTTC